CTCCCAAAGTGCTGGGATTTCAGGCGTGAGCCACCGCGCCCGGCCGCAGTAAAGTTTTTAATCTGATGAAGTTTAATTTATTCTTCTGTAGTCGCTCCTGCCTTTAGTGTCACTGCCTCGCCCAAGGTCTCAAAGATCTCCTGTCGGCTTCCAAGTGTTTTTTTTTTTTTTTTTTTTTTTTGAGACGGAGTCTCGCTCTGTCGCCTAGGCTGTAGTGCAGTGGCGCAATCTCGGCTCACCGCAAGCTCCGCCTCCCGGGTTCAAGCGATTTTCCTGTCTCAGCCTCCCGAGTAGCTGGGATTACAGGCGCCCGCCACCACGCCCGGCTAATTTTTTTTTTTTTTTTTGTAGAGACGGGGTTTCACCATGTTGGCCAGGATGGTCTCGAACTCCTGACCTCGTGATTCACCCGCCTCGGCCTCCCAAAGTGCTGGGATTACAGGCGTGAGCCACCGCGCCCGGCCTTTTTTTTTTCTTTTTTCTTTCTTTCTTTCTTTTTTTTTTTTTTGATACGGGGTCTCGTCGCTCTGTCGCCCAGGGTGGAGTGCAATGGCGTGATCTTGGCTCAATGCAACCTCCGCCTCCCGGGTTCAAGCGATTCTCCTCTAGGATTACGGGCGCCTGCCACCACGCCCGGATAATTTCTTCTAATTTTTAGTAGAGATGGGGTTTCACTATGTTAGCTAGGATGGTCTCGATCTCCTGACCTCGTGATCCGCCCGCCTCGGCCTCCCAAAATGCTGGGATTACAGGCGTGAGCCACCGCGCCCCGCCCAAGTGTTATTTGTAAAACGAAGAAACCAACATCGAGAGGGACGCTGACTCGACCCCGCGCCTTTCCCATCCGCACCAGCAAGAGGGGCCCCTGTGCCCCAAACGCGAACCGTACGGCTCCAGACAGCACCGCGGAACTCGGTGGCTTCCAGAAGGCCCCGCGCCTGCGCATTCCGCTGCCTGCGCCTGCGCCTGCGCCTGCGCCGTTCTCCCGGCCGCCGCCTTAGCACCTCCTCCGGACGGTGTCGCCGAAGTCTCGCGAGCCCGGAGCGTGGCACGTGGGTTGGTAACTGTGGCGCTGCTCCGCGTCCACCACCACCCCTGTCCTCCTCAGGCCCCCTCCGCCTCCACCCCTGCCCTCCTCAGGCCCCCTCCGCCTCCACCCCTGCCCTACTCAGGCCCCCTCCGCCTCCACCCCTGCCCTCCTCAGGCCCCCTCCGCCTCCACCCCTGCCCTCCTCAGGCCCCCTCCGCCTCCACCCCTGCCCTCCTCAGGCCCCCTCCGCCTCCACCCCTGCCCTCCTCAGGCCCCCTGCGTCCCCGCCTCGTCCTCCTCAGGCCCCCTCCGCCTCCGGCTCCGTCCTCCTCAGGCCCCCTCCGCCTCCGGCTCCGTCCTCCTCTGGCCCCCTCCGCCCCCGGCCCCGGCCCCACGGCGGGATGCGGGACAACACCAGCCCCATCAGCGTGATTCTGGTGAGCTCGGGGAGCAGGGGCAATAAGCTGCTGTTCAGGTACCCCTTCCAGAGAAGCCAGGAGCACCCGGCGTCCCAGACAAGTAAGTGAGCGCTGGGCGGGGGCCTGGCGCTCTTAGCCCTTCCCCTCTTTTCGCCCCGACTCAGGTAAGCCGCGTAGCAGATACGCTGCCAGCAACACGGGCGACCATGCTGATGAGCAGGACGGCGATTCCAGGTAAAGGCTCTGCGGCCACTTCAGGGCGGGGCTTATTTTTATTCTACCTCTCTTAAATTTTAAGGTTTTCAGATGTTATTCTGGCAACAATTTTGGCAACCAAGTCTGAAATGTGTGGCCAAAAATTTGAACTGAAGATTGATAATGTGCGATTTGTTGGGCACCCAACACTGCTACAGCATGCTCTGGGGCAGGTATGGCTCTCCCTGGGCAGGTGGGGCTCTCCGTTTGAGTCTGTGTATGGTCTCTCTCCTGCAGGCCAACGCAGACCCGTCAGTGATAAACTGTCTGCATAACCTGTCCCGTCGTATCGCCACCGTGCTGCAGCACGAGGAGCGCCGCTGCCAGTACCTCACCCGGGAGGCCAAGCTGATCCTGGCGCTCCAGGATGAGGTGTCCGCCATGGCTGATGGTGAGTGCAGCAGGGCGTGATGGGCATGGGTCGAGCTGTAAATCTTGTGTTGTGATTCTTGTAGGAAATGAAGGTCCTCAGTCCCCATTCCATCACATCCTGCCCAAGTGCAAGCTGGCCAGGGACCTCAAGGAAGCTTATGACAGGTAAGACAGGTGGGTGTGCTTATTAACCTCCTTGTGAACGGGTAACAGCGCCCACTCTCTGCAGCCTGTGCACGTCGGGCGTAGTTCGGCTTCACATCAACAGCTGGCTGGAGGTGAGCTTCTGCCTGCCCCACAAGATCCACTATGCGGCCTCCAGTCTGATCCCCCCAGAGGCCATCGAACGGAGCCTGAAAGCCATCCGGTAAGTGCCCAGCCCCACGTGCTCACTCCCTGCGTGTGTTCCGTGACAGGTGATTGTTTTGCAGCCCCTACCATGCCCTGCTGCTGCTCAGTGATGAGAAGTCCTTGCTGGGTGAGCTTCCTATTGACTGCTCCCCTGCCCTAGTGCGGGTGATCAAGACCACATCTGCTGTGAAGAACCTGCAGCAGCTAGCCCAAGATGCGGACCTGGCCTTGCTGCAGGTATAGCTCTGGAGGCCCAGATGGGTGGCATGCATGGTCCTTGCAGCTTCCCTTTTGCCTGCAGGTTTTCCAGCTTGCAGCTCATCTGGTGTACTGGGGCAAGGCCATCATCATCTACCCGCTGTGTGAGAACAACGTCTACATGCTGTCTCCCAATGCCAGCGTATGTCTGTGAGTGCTGCTGGCTGCCAGAGCCTGGAGCCCTGCACTCACTGGCATGCTCACCTGCCTGCAGGTACTCCCCGCTGGCCGAGCAGTTCTCCCACCAGTTCCCATCTCATGACCTGCCGTCCGTTCTTGCCAAGTTCTCCTTGCCGGTCTCCTTGTCAGAATTTAGGAATCCCCTGGCCCCCGCTGTGCAGGAGGTGAGTCACAGAAGCTCAAGGAGCCCAGAGTGGGGGGACCAGCCTCACCTGCTGCCACCCGCAGACCCAGCTCATCCAGATGGTGGTGTGGATGCTGCAGCGCCGGCTTCTCATCCAGCTGCACACCTATGTCTGCCTGATGGCCTCACCCAGCGAGGAGGAGCCCCGTCCGCGAGAGGACGACGTCCCCTTCACTGCCCGGGTCGGCGGTCGCAGCCTCAGCACGCCCAACGCCCTCAGCTTTGGCTCCCCAAGTAGGACCCCCAGGGCACCGCTGTGGTAGTCACACTTGGTCACCCTGACCCATGTCCCCCACAGCCAGCAGCGATGACATGACCCTCACCAGCCCCAGCATGGACAACTCCAGCGCAGAGCTACTTCCCAGCGGGGACTCGCCACTGAACCAGAGGATGACGGAGAACCTGCTGGCCAGCCTGTCGGAGCATGAACGCGCAGCCATCCTCAGTGTACCCGCAGCCCAGAACCCTGAGGACCTCCGCATGTTTGCCAGGTGGGTGTAGGTTGACCCGTTGGGACTGGGGCAGGTTGGGCTCACACCCACCCATCCCTTCCAGGCTCCTTCACTACTTCCGCGGCCGCCACCACCTGGAGGAGATTATGTACAACGAGAACACGCGGCGCTCCCAGCTGCTCATGCTGTTTGACAAGTTCCGCAGCGTGCTGGTGGTGACCACCCACGAGGACCCTGTCATTGCCGTCTTCCAGGCTCTGCTCCCCTGAGCCCAGGCGGAGGGCGGAAGGCTGCTGGGGTGCGCAGGTGGGCGCTCGCGTCTCCCCACCCCAGGGCTCCCCCCGTGCTGAGGCTGAGCCCTCTTGGCCCTGAGGCCTGGCATTGGGTGGATGCGGGCTGGCCGTGGCCCAGTGAAGCCTGCAGAGCCCCGCTGTCCTTGCCCCTGGTGGTTCCGCTGTGGGGCTGCTGCCCTCTGTGTTCCTACGCTTCCCTCCAGTCCTTGCCGCACGCGTAGGCATCTCCACGCTGGAGGGGGGCCTGCCAGGACTCCTGTCTCTGGGTGAGGCCGCATCCTTCAAGGCCCATGTGGGCTGTGCGTTTCTCAGACCCTCCTTCTGTCCCTACACCTGCTCCTTGGACCCCCCAGTCTGTGGCCACCCTGAAGAATGTGCAGAAACACTTGTGTGGCCTGTCCCTGTCTCTCTGACAGCCTTCTATTTGTGAAGTGCCCTGTGGCCCCCTCCCCAGCACCTCTGTCTGCCATGCGCTTCTTCCTCCCAGGCTACCCTGAGCCTTTCCTGGCCCAGTCCTCACCACAGTCCACAGAAGCCGCAAACAGGCTCATAGCCAAGCTGTGACCTGGTCCTGACCATCTGGGGCACGAGGGCCTGGGCTGGCCCTGCTAGGCTGGAGAAGCCCTGTCACCTGTGCACATCTTGCTGGTGGAGGCATGGCCCACTGTGCAGGACCCCACCCTCGGGGGCTTTCGGCTCCCACACTGATGATTCTCCCCAGCATCCACACCGGGCCTGGCGCTACGTACTCAGGCCCCCAGCTCTCGTGTCCTGGAGGAAGAGCTAGCTCCAGACATGGGTTGATCACCTAGAGGAGCTCTGGCTAAGGCACAGTTTTCTAGAAATAAAACATTTATTCGGTTTTTAAACAATTAAAAAATCTTGTCTGGGCAGGCCCTTTGCTCAGGCCTGTGTGTCCTGCTCAGCCACTCTGTCGACCACACTGACCCAGGGGCTGCCCCGGACATAGAAGCGGAGGGGTTTCCGGGCCCACTCCCCTGCATGGCCGACGCCCACCCGGGCTGCTGCCACTACAGCCGGCTCACTGGGCTCCAGGGGACCACGCTCCAGCCATACAGCTTCATCCTGTGCCAGGTCCCTCTGGTCAAAGCTCTTGTTGATGGCCAGGGCCTGGCACAGCTTGGAGGGGCCACTGCAGAGCTCGCGGTCCTTGAGGACACGGCTGGCGGTGCCTTTCCGGAGGGTGCTGCGAAGCTGACGCATGGTCTCCAGACCTTCCAGGGGCTCCAGTGCTCGCAGCAAGACGCAAGCCCCGTCCCCTGTGGGACGGACAGTTTGGAAGTGGAGCCTCCCTAGGCTCCTGTCC